CATCTTTAAAATTAAGTCAAATGTTTTCATCCCAAATAAATTCTGTTCTTTCAAATAATATTTTCCCTTCATTTCTAATAAAAGTTTATGAGGGCAAGATTCAAAAGTGATATTTCTGACTTTTTTATATATCAATAGTAAGAAAGTTATAGGAGCTAATTTCACTTCATATTAAACCACTTATAGATTTGGCATTAACTTTAACTTGCTAAAGTACAAGAGTTTTTATAATAACAATGTAAGTCTTAAATAAAATTTTCAAGTTTCATAAAATTATTTGTCTCAGCTAGTTAATTCAACTGGTTTTTAGCCATCTCTGTTTCCAAGAGGAGAGAATCAAAGGAGAAAATAGTTCTACAATCAAATACTATATATCTAATCCCATTAGTCTCTCAAAAAAAAAAAGAAAAGAAAGACGGTATGAGGTTGGCTACCTTAACCCCTGCCTTAAGCAGCACAATATCCATCATTAAACCCCTCAGCCTCAATTCTCCCTTTTCTGTTTTTGTCCCAGGAACTTTATCACCCTGAATCTACCTACAATATCCTCCCCTATCTCACACATCCAAATGGTTCATTCTATTTTATCTGTACCCCTCTTGAAGTACTTCTTCATTTTGCCATTGCATTACAATCATTATTAAACATGTCTTTCTCCTTTACTAGGTAAAAAAAGCTGCTTTTGGTTGATAGCCAGTTCGTATACATCTCCCCGCACACTGCTGGCATGATGAGTGAATGAATGAATGAATGAATGAATGAACAAAGAAATAAATAAAATATTTAACATATATTCCATTAAGTAAAGGGCATATAATATAATATCAGTACATACTTGTAATTAAGATGCAATGAGACAAGTGAGTTATAAAAATTACAGTACAGTAAACAATAAATAAAAACATCTTTAAAAGTATTTAAGAGACTTTTTTTGTTCAAACTTGGATAACGCACACCCTTCTCATTGAGATGCTGCTTCCTCATTGGTTTGTGCTGAAATATGAGTGCAATTTCCTGTCCCCTCAGCAGTGTTGGTTTCTCTTCTTGACTTGATGCAGGCACAGATTTATCAAGCTCCTCAGTCAACAAACACATCACCGGAAGAAATATGGGTAAGTATAAGATTAAAAAATAAAATAATATTTCTAAACAATTTTAATTCATCTTTCATTACAGAAGGAAAGGAATTTTAAAAGGAAATACCAATCTCTGTGCAAACAAAGCCTTGTATATTCATGTTTGCACCAATCTACTGTGAGATTTATGAAGAAAAACAAATTGCGGACAACTCTCTATGTACACTTACAAATGCCTCAGTTGATGCTTGTGGGCTGTTTGTCAGCGTTCTGTGATAATGAACACATGGACTTCTGTTTATTAAATTCAGTTGACCCCTTTAGCCAATTGCCAGGAGCCTGGATTTTTACTTCCAACTGCTGATATCTGTGTAAAAATTGATCTACATCCACCCTTTAAAAGCATTGATGAATTAATTAGAACTTTAGACAACAAAGAAAAATTGAAAAAGAATTCTCAGTAAAAGCGAATTCGATGTTCAAAACAAACTACAAAGAGACAAGACTTCTCTGTTTACTTTCTAAGAACTAATATAATTGCTACCTTAAAAAGGAAAAAATGAACAGCACATGTATTGAAGAACAGCATGACCTGGATCACTATTTGTTTCCCATTGTTTACATCTTTGTGATTATAGTCAGCATTCCAGCCAATATTGGATCTCTGTGTGTGTCTTTCCTGCAAGCAAAGAAGGAAAGTGAACTAGGAATTTACCTCTTCAGTTTGTCACTATCAGATTTACTCTATGCATTAACTCTCCCTTTATGGATTGATTATACCTGGAATAAAGACAACTGGACTTTCTCTCCTGCCTTGTGCAAAGGGAGTGCTTTTCTCATGTACATGAATTTTTACAGCAGCACAGCATTCCTCACCTGCATTGCCGTTGATCGGTATTTGGCTGTTGTCTACCCTTTGAAGTTTTTTTTCCTAAGGACAAGAAGATTTGCACTCATGGTCAGCCTGTCCATCTGGATATTGGAAACCATCTTCAATGCTGTCATGTTGTGGGAAGATGAAACAGTTGTTGAATATTGCGATGCCGAAAAGTCTAATTTTACTTTATGCTATGACAAATACCCTTTAGAGAAATGGCAAATCAACCTCAACTTGTTCAGGACGTGTACAGGCTATGCAATACCTTTGGTCACCATCCTGATCTGCAACCGGAAAGTCTACCAAGCTGTGCGGCACAATAAAGCCACGGAAAACAAGGAAAAGAAGAGAATCATAAAACTACTTGTCAGCATCACAGTTACTTTTGTCTTATGCTTTACTCCCTTTCATGTGATGTTGCTGATTCGCTGCATTTTAGAGCATGCTGTGAACTTCGAAGACCACAGCAATTCTGGGAAGCGAACTTACACAATGTATAGAATCACGGTTGCATTAACAAGTTTAAATTGTGTTGCTGATCCAATTCTGTACTGTTTTGTAACCGAAACAGGAAGATATGATATGTGGAATATATTAAAATTCTGCACTGGGAGGTGTAATACATCACAAAGACAAAGAAAACGCATACTTTCTGTGTCTACAAAAGATACTATGGAATTAGAGGTCCTTGAGTAGAACCAAGGATGTTTTGAAGGGAAGGGAAGTTTAAGTTATGCATTATTATATCATCAAGATTACATTTTGAAAAGGAAATCTAGCATGTGAGGGGACTAAGTGTTCTCAGAGTGATGTTTTAATCCAGTCCAATAAAAATATCTTAAAACTGCATTGTACAGCTCCCTCCCTGCGTTTTATTAAATGATGTATATTAAACAAAGATCAATATTTTCTTAATGACTCAGGGTCTTTATTGTTAATGCCAATTGTTTTTGTATCTGTGCTATAATCCCTTAGAGTCAGTAAAGTATGTAGGGGACTGTTTCTTCCTTTGTGTCTGGGTTTATGATTTTTCTCACTCTTTCTTTGGACTCCAGGGTGTCAGCCATCAGGTCTCCTAATTTTGTGTACCGGTCTCCAACAACCCCAGCTACTGAATACTGCTTCTAATCTCCTCATTCATTAACAAATCTTTATTTTTTTATCTTGTATAAAATAACTGCTTTATTGACACAAAATTTACATAACTTAAAATTCAACTTTGTATTGTGTACAATTCAGTGATTTTTTGTATATTCACAGAGCTGTGCAACCATCACCACACTCAAAAAATTTTCATCACCCACCAAAGAAATCTTATACTCTTAGCAGTCGCTCCCTGCTCTCCCGTCCATGCCAGTTATTAATTTACTTTCTGTCTCTAAGGATTTTCATTACTCTGAACATTTCATATAAATAGAATTATACAATATGTGGCCTACTGTGACGTATTTCACTTAGTATAATGGTTTCAAGTTTTATCCATGTGTAGAATGTATCAGCACTTCATTTCTTTTTATGGCCTGATAGTATTCTGTTGCATGGTTATACTCCATTTTGTTTATCTAATCACTTGGCTTCATTAACAAATATTTATTGAATCCATTCCATAAACTAGGTTTTGAGTTAAGTACTGGGGCTATGAAAGAAATGGTCTCATGAAGCCTCACGAAGTTTACATTAGTTCAAAAGCCTAGTCACCGAGCTTGAAAGATTTCTATATAAAGGAAAAGGAAATAGGCTCTGAGTTTTATTTTGATCTCTTTTTAATTTATAACTGGGTATAACATAGCTGAAATTACCAGAAGTTTAATGCATAGACAAATAAATAGTTCTATTATATCTTTCTTTTTGGACTTAGAATGTTAGAATATTTTGAGAGTTCTTTTTTTTTTTTTTTTTGAGTCAGAGTCTTGCTCTGTAATCCAGGCTAGAGTGTAGTGGTGCGATCTCCACTCACTGCAGCCTCCACCTCCCAGGTTCAAGCGATTCTCCTGCCTCAGCCTCCCAAGTAGCTGGGATTACAGGCACCCACCACCATGCCCAGCTAATTTTTGTATTTTTAGTAGAGACGGGGTTTCACCATGTTGCACAGGCTGGTCTCAATCGAACTCCTGACCTCAAGTGATCATCCCACCTAGGTCTCCCAAAGTGCTGAGATGACAGGCGTGAGCCACCATGCCTGGCAAAGAGAGTCTTGATACAACATATTCTTTTGAATCCTCATTGTGTAAATTGCCTCGTTGTAAATAGACACTCAGTAAACATTTTCCTCACCAAAATATTTTTAAGGATTTTTCTACCCTTCTCCTTTTCTCTTTGCTTTCCTTTTCTTGCCTGTTCTTTCCACTCCCCCCAAAATGATCAGATAGCAAATGTCTTGATAACATGAGGTGCCCTCACATTAAAAAACAAAATATTGAGCCGGGCGCGGTGGCTCATGCCTGTAATCCCAGCACTTTGGGAGGCTGAGGTGGGCAGATCGCCTTAGGTCAGGAGTTGGAGACCAGGCTGACCAATATGATGAAACTCTGTCTCTACTAAAAATTCAAAAATGTGCCAGACCTGGCCTGGTGGCATGTGCCTGTAATCCCAGCTACTTGGGAGGCTGAGTCATAAGCCTGCAATGGGAAAATGGATCGAATCTGGGGTGAGGGGGAAGTGATGTGGGGGTTATGGTACCTCTTTTCTCTTCCAAAGATGCTGTTCTTACTGCATCACTTGTGGCTGGCCAGGAAAAGCCATGCAGGAGTTTTGTTTGTGGCCACTAGGTGACGATCGTGTTCTGTACGGGACCTCTTATTAATAGTTCACCACTAGCCGCCACTCCAGAAGAGCGGAGGAACCCAGGATAATATTTTGTCAACCAAGAAACAAGAAGTCCCTCCCAGGAACTGGAAATGAATGGGGAAAATGCTGAAATCTCATTTGCACTATTCATTTCTCTTCTCTCTGGAAAGCTCGGCAATCATCAGGTCATTTCATTTGGCTTAAATTCCATGTGTCTTTCCAAACTTTTAAAAGCTGGTGAAAATTGTTCCACCCATATGTAAAAGAACATAGGTTAAGTTGTCTAATTCTTGCAGGAATGTGGATATAGCATTAAAAATATGTCTTTGTATACTTATCTTACCCATGTAAGAAAAGAGTGGCCAACTTTCATATAAATAGAAAGAGAACATTTAAGCTATATGCAGTTTGCATTTTTGTCTACTATTATGAAATTATTATCTATGAAATTCAAGCTGTAACTCAACATATGTATAATTTTAATTTCTAATTTATTGTTAGATCTCAGCACTTAAAAAATTACATCTTGTATTTGAATTGTTAAATCTGTTCCCTGCAAAGAACAGTAATACAATCATGTTCTAATTTACTAGCATTTGCATATTTTAGAAATATAATGGCCTGTAATTTACTTTTCTTTTGCCTATAATTTTCTGAAGCTCTTTATGATGCACCGGTGCATTTTTATTTAAAAAATAGATTGTGACTCCTCAAATAATGTTACAATTCGATGTTCAAAAAGCAATCCAGGTACATAGCCATAAAGGGATGAGCTAGAGAGGTCTCCATATTATCATTCAATGTGAGAATAAAAATTCTATATTTTATTCTAGAATAAAATTATAAATTTCTTTATCTAGGAAATGTGTGTTCATTGAACTTCAAATCTAA